CTTTCAGTCTGAATATTTCCTCCTGACGCATCTTCTGCCGTCCGAAATGACTCCCTGCTCCCAGATCCTGTAGCCCTTATTATTGACACCTTTCATTTAGAAATTTAGCACATGTCACATTACACCATTATTGAATAAATAATGAATAAATAAATAAATAAAGATGTATGTCCTTCCCAAGTATATCAGAGAACTATCTGGACAATTTCTTTCTTTCCCAATTCTCAGAATCAGCAGTATTCTGTCAAGAAACATTTATCGACGATGATGGCAATAGTCGATTAAAATCAGATGAAGTTTTATTTTTAAAAAAAGGTTGAGCGGAGAGACAAGGCTGAAGGTTTGGAAGTTGAGACAACCATCTTCAATAAACGTTTTCTCATCTAAGGGCTGTATGTACATCATTTTGGGGAAGGTAGAGATTGAAGGAGGAAGAACATCACTGGAGGAAGAGACAGCAGTTTGTCTTTCGAGTTTCAATAAAGTTTCAAAAATCTTGCCTAAGTTATATATTTTTTTGGCCTTTCCCTTTTGATGTGACAATAAACTGTAATGCGGCTGTCGTTTGTACGAACCGATATTCAGCAGAATAAATCTGAGCACTTTCAGAAAAAGAAGCGTTCGGTTTTCTCATAGATGTTAGCATGAAGAACACACTTTGACCTTTGATGCTGTCAAGCACCTGGGCCAGCGAGGCTGGCGGCTGGCGAATTCCACCAGCAAGCAGACGCATTGCTGCGCAGGACCCGGCGAACCAGGGACCGGTCCACCCAACCCAGGAAGGCACCCCCGGGGTCCCGCCCAGCCCGGTTCCGGGAGCCTTATTGGCCGGCCTTCCGCCCGCCATCTCTATCAGCCCCAGGGATTTGGCAAGGGAGGTAGGCGGCTCCCTTTCGGCCACTCATTGGTCAAATCCTAATGGAGGTAAGGCACTCTGCGAGTCTCTATTGGTCCCTAGGCTCCAAAAAGGGCGGGGAAAAACAGACCGACAGGCCTCTAGGCGGGAAGCGCGGAGTGCGCCGGCGCGTAGTCGGGGACGCCGGGCCGAGGCTTTGCTAGGGAACACTGTTATCGCCCCGCCCCCTCGGAGCTTTTTCTCCAGTTAACTGTCGGAGTAGCGGGGGCTCCGGCGCCGGGCGACATGCCGGTGCGCTTCAAGGTGAGGCTGGGGTCCCCGGGCCGGAATGTGGCGACTGTACTCAAAAGTGTACTTTGCATTACAGGGGCTGAGTGAATACCAGAGGAACTTCCTGTGGAAAAAGTCTTATTTGTCCGAGTCTTGTAATTCCTCCGTGGGGCGAAAGTACCCATGGGCTGGACTTAGATCAGATCAATTAGGTAAGTTGAGCAGGCTAATAGCCATTCTAACCGTTAAAAGGGCTTATTCTTTTTTAATTCTCAGGAAATCAAGGCAGATGTAGAACCAAGATCCAGCACAGTGACATCTCATCCCTTCTCATCTTGGTCTGCTCCACATAAGAGAAGCTTTGTGAAAAGTTCCAAATTTTGACAGTACCAGGGCCCATTGTTCTGTTAAGTAGCACAGGAAAGTAATTAGAAACGAGGCAGCATGTACTGCCTGGCCTGCCAGGTCTATCACGTTGCAATTCTAGTGACTTTTGTTAGGATAACTGGAACATTTTGTGACCCCCTGATTTTTAATTTTTTGTTATGGTCAAATTTTTAATGCTTTTAAAAGCAAAATTAAATATTTTATGTTGAAAAGCTGTACTTTTAAAATCCTATAATCTGAAGGATATTGTGTGTATATATAGGTACATATATCTGAACTAAATTTAAAATTTCATTTCTCCTCCACAAGTGTTCTTAAAAGTTGTCTTTGTAACTTTTTGCTTTAGTAGCTACTATTTTTGTATACCGTGTTTTGTAGGCATCACGAAAGAGCCAAGTTTTATTTCAAAAAGAAGAGTCCCTTACCATGACCCACAGATTTCAAAATCTCTGGAGTGGAATGGAGCTATCTCAGAGAGCAATGTGGTTGCATCACCAGAACCAGAAGCCCCGGAAACACCAAAATCACAAGAAGCAGAACAAAAGGATGTTACTCAAGAAAGAGTTCACTCACTAGAAGCTTCCAGGGTTCCCAAAAGAACCAGATCTCACTCTGCAGACTCCAGAGCTGAAGGGGCTTCAGATGTGGAAAATAATGAGGGTGTAACAAACCATACACCAGTTAATGAAAATGTGGAACTGGAACATTCTACCAAGGTTCTTTCAGAAAATGTAGATAATGGGGTAGGCATATTCACTGCATTTCTTTTCAAAAGCATAGAATTCTTCATTGGTTTCATTGTCATTTCTGTAATATTACATTTTGTGTTTCAGAATTTTCCATTGTTGTTTTCTTGTCTAATGTCTATAAGAATAGTTGATAACAGGCTGTTGACTTTAGTTATTGTGAATTAGTTCTATTCTGACTACTCGCTATTTTGTAGTAGTTGTACTATGATAATCTGTTTATTGGATGGACCTCCTGCGTCTGGATTTTATTCATCATATATTAGCACCTGAGTCCTAAGGGAGAGATCAAGTTGAGACAGAGAAGGGAAGTAGGCCCTTACTTCTGGCAGGGTGCTGAGCTGACTTCTACCTAGCCCCTTTTCAGTTTCTTATCGTGTACAAGAAGACAAACAGAAATTCAATTGATGAAATGCAAAAGGAAGGAGAGCTCTGGCTGTCTCTCAGAGATCTTGCATTTCTGCTCTCTTATGTCACAGCTGGCCTGCAGCAGGTCCCTGTGAGCACATAAGCAGAGGCTGCAGGAACTTGTGTGGGGATCTCAATGCTTTCCACATTTCTTTCTCCATTCTGTTCCACTGCTCTTCTCTGGTTCATGTCCACCACTGACTGGGACCCTGAAGAGGCATTTCAGAGTGTTGGAGAAGAATCTGTAGCTTGTTGAAAAAGCTGGGGGTGAAAGGGAACAAGGAAGGTGATGTGTGAGTCTGGCAGGCAGGAGAAGGGGTGTTCATAGAAGCAGTGTGCAGGTGAGGCAAAGTGCTGGGACTTTTTGGTAATAGATTTAATTATGAATGATTAGTAGGAAAGGACTGAGAGTATTATATTTTTCCTGGGATGCCTAATAGTCCTTTGATAGAAAGGAATTTTAAATAGTTTGACACTTGAAAAAAGATACTATTTATAAGTTGAAGAAAGTTTGCTGTACCACAATGCGCATGTAGTTAACAATTTTGCACTGTAGATTTAACATTTTGTTAAGAGGATAGATTTCATGTTATGCATTTTTTACCACAATTTTTAAAAAGTTTGAATAGAAATTTTTAATGTCTTTGAGTGGATTTTGTTTTTTGAACAGTTGGATAGACTTCTGCGTAAGAAAGCTGGATTGACTGTTGTTCCTTCATATAATGCCTTGAGAAATTCTGAATATCAAAGGCAGTTTGTTTGGAAGACTTCTAAAGAAACTGCTCCAGCTTTTGCAGCCAATCAGGTAGCTTAATGGATGTAATACATTTCTGAGTACCATTATCTTATCTAGTAATGTAGATTTACATAGAATTAAGAGTTGAAAGAAATTAAGTACTTAAGTAGCCTGGAGGTAGGTTCTAGAAAACCAAAATGAGAGTTTTGCTAAAATCATCCTATTACTTATGATTTATGGTAGTAATATTATACTGTCCTAGGCTTCTGATGATCATTGTTGCCAGATGCAGCACATATACTAAATATGAGACAGGGTAATGAAAACTTGGGGAACTGGTAAGTTTTTGCATGCTACAAGATTTTTTTACTTATTAAAAAATTATTAAATTGATTTTATTCTAAAATGTTGTGTTTTGTTGACTAATATATTGCGTGTTTCCTGTATTCTAAGAAAGGCGTAACTGCTTTGAATATTTAATAAATACAAAATATGTTGACAGTAACACAAGATACGTAATTTTGTCCTTGTATCAGACAAATAGTAATAGGCATTGTCAGTATAACTATATTTGTAAAATTCAAAAGCTGTAATGATGTGGTATTAGATTTCATTATACTCCTGCACAATTTTAGTATTGAGATACCATTACTAATAGATAGTCTGTTGTTTTACTACCTTCATCCTTTAGGGAGTTCTTAGGCTTTAAACTCTCATTTATGTTCTTAACAGTACTTCTAGGCATAGACAGGAAATACCTCCACTTGGAATATCCCCAGAGACCTGTAATGGCTTAGTCTGTTTTTTCTTCTGGTCTTCGTGTTTTTCTTTATAAATACACACACTTTCACACACCCTCACATTCATTTTCTCCTGTACGTCAACATTCACTTGTATATTTTGTATAGCCGTAAGAACTGACAGGATAATTAGATTCAGCAAGACAATAACATCTAGTCATCTTACATTAAGATAGAAAAACACCAGTGATCCTATAAATTGTGGCAGCTTTGGGCTTAATTATTATTCAATTTTTAAAATACCTTTGAAATTTATATAACATTTTAAGAATCTGTGAAGTAACAAAGTGATAAATACCCTTTATTAACCTAGTAAATAGGATCAGTACTTCTTTTGCTTGCCTACAGGTTTTTTTGGAGATTAAGTGTACCTAAAACATTACTTACAACCTGAAAATTGTAATTATTCAGTTTTTTATAGAGTATTTGACCTTTAAAATAGAGCTGATTCAAATCAAAGCCCTATCATCATCAAATAGGGCTTTTACATGTCAGTGAAAGCGTTGTGTAGAAACGTTACTTTTATAAGAGAAATCACTAGCGATATATTCAGTAGTTTTACTGCTTTCTTTAATAAGTGTTTCACATACTTTTTTTAGAAGGAAATGCTCATGGTTAGTTCAAAGCATATTGAATTCAGAGTCTATGGATTGAAGAGCTTTGAGACAGCTTTCAATGCTTGTTGATAGGAAACCTCTAAAAGGGTTGTTCATTTCATTTTATCAGACACCTGCTTTCTGAAAGGATGTCTTATATTAATATGTAAAGGAGTCAGAACAGTTTTTGGCAGTAAAGTCCTTGAGGTTATACTGTACTAAAAAAGATAAACTGTTTAGATCTGATCTGTATGAAGATGTACTATCCAGCATTACAAAGCAGTAATATAACTTGACTGAGTTCCCCATCTTTTCCATTTGCTTTCCTTGTAATCAGTGGTAATATGCCGTGAAATAGAAACCATATTGTGAAGTAGTAAGTATAAAAGGAAATATTTAACAATAGAAGTGTAGTAATTGCTCAGAACATTTTCTTTGCCTTAATAAAATACGCTGAAAATAAGCCAAGGGAAGAAAAGCTAAACAAATTGAACATATTGGGTATTCAGAAATGTGAAGAATTTTCTATTAAGGCAGGAAGAAAAAAAATCATGTCAGGGAGGAAGAAAAAAACCTGTAGAACTGACAACAGAGTTGCCTTAAAGCTAATGTCTATGTCATATGAAAATATGCCAACGTTTATTTTGATTATAAGCTATATTTTGATTACAAAACTGTTATTCAAAACATAGTAATGAGTACATAAAGTTGACCTTTGGATGTTAATAATATATGTGAAATGAAATTAAAATCATATATAACTTTGCTATTTTTTTGTCCTGTAATTCAACTTTATGTTTT